TTCCATCCTTTTACTTTTAACCTATTAGTGCTTTTATATTTTAAGTATTACCTGTAGGTAGCACGTATTTGGGTCTGACTTTTAAAAAAAAAATCCAACCTGACAACCTTCTTAAGTTAAGGTGTTAGACCAGTTACACTTAATGTGATCATTGATCCAATTAAGTTTGTTATCTTGCTATCTGTTTTCTGTCACAGTCGGGAATGAAAAGACATTTTGCTCTTCATTATTCCACGTTTCCGCTTTATATAGCATAGGAAACTACAAAAATCATTTTGAAAGTTCAATGTTGCTAGATTACAACAGTGAAATCAAGCTTTTCCTACGAAAAACAAACCCCCTTTGGCATTTATTTAGACTGTTTTAAGAAAATGTGTTAATTATTCATCCTTCAAGATAAGGCAAGTAATTCTCTGTGTACTTTTATCTGTTTCCATGCCGTCCTGAATCACGTTTTTCTCTCCAGATAACAGGAAGATTGTCTTGAAGAATCAAGTATATTTGATTCTGAAATCTCTCATGTAAACCACACTTCCTCTTCTAGTATAAAACCAACGATTCCTTTTCTTTCTTTCTTTCTTTTTTTTTTTTTTTTTGAGACGGAGTCTCTCCAACCATTTCTTTAGTTCAGGCTTTTCAAATTTATCCTAAGTCCCTTCAAATAGCACAAAGGGGAAGCCTATGCTCGGATCTGAGACGAAGAGGTCAAAGCAGCTACATTTTGACGTAATTTTACTTTAAATTCTTCTTTAAAAGTTCTGCTCATTTGCATTCTTTTGCATAGAGAGAAAAGGTAATTTACCCTGACGCACCGAAAACAGCAACGCTCCTCTCAGATGGGGATTCTCGCCCGTGGCCGCAACCTCTGCACCCCACGGTCTGGAACTCCCACAAATCCATTAGGCTCGGGTCCCTTAGGAGCCCCCAATGTATGCTGGGATCAACCTGAACAGACCATAGACCAAGACTTCTGAGGTTCTTTCTGCTCAGGACTGTATTTCCCAGAGGCCACCGCACCGGAATTAGCGGTTCCACTTCCTGTCTCCTGGGGTTGACGACCTAGCTGGGTAAGGTCTTCACGTCCTAGGAAGAAATCGGTGGCTGCGGGAGGTCTTCGTGGACTGGGACTCGAACCTGACCGACCCGGCAGTGCGGGTGGGCGAGAGCGAGGCGCTCAGAGGAGGAACCCGGGGCGCAGACGGAATCTGCCAGATCCTTAGGCGTGCGTGTGCGCGGGCATCAAAGGATGGGGATCTCCTTTTATTTCCTTCTCATTTCGTACGAAGTGAGGGAAGTTGTGGCCATGGAGGGTGCTTTCAAACTTAGTCTGCGCTCCAAGAAAAGCCTGGAGTCTCACGCTTGCCGTATCCTTCTCCAGTCGTATTATTATCCAAAAGAAGGACCGAGAGGAGGATGAGAGCGTTATTGTTGCACACTTAAGTCAAGGGTGAGTTTGTGCTTTGTATTTGTTCAAGAAATCTTAGGGCCTTTTTGTTGTTGTTGTTTTCCAGGGGAGAAGCCCGAGGAAGATTGACCAATTTTGTAATTCTAGAAACATGGTCCATGTAAGTTGGTGTTTCTGTCTTCTTGAAATATGTTTCACCATAATCCATGTGTTTGTGGTTTCAGGGATCAGTGACATTCAGGGATGTGGCCATTGACTTCTCTCAGGAGGAGTGGGAGTGCCTGCAGCCTGATCAGAGGACCTTGTACAGGGATGTGATGTTGGAGAACTACAGCCACCTGATATCACTGGGTAAGGTCATTGGTCCCAGTTATTTTTGTATCAAAAAAATTCTACATGTGTTATTTCTTTTAAGCAGGAAGTTCCATTTCTAAGCCAGATGTGATTACATTACTAGAGCAAGAGAAAGAGCCCTGGATTGTTGTAAGTAAAGAAACAAGCAGATGGTATCCAGGTAAGTGAGAGTAAAGCAGGCAGGGGGAAGCCTAAAATAGGTTTGCCTTCTTCATTTCTTTCAGATTTGGAGTCAAAATATGGACCTGAGAAAATATCTCCAGAAAATGATATTTTTGAAATAAATTTACCCAAACATGTTATAAAGCAAATAAGTAAAACACTTGGCCTCGAGGCCTTTTATTTTAGAAATGACTCAGAATATAGAAGTAGATTTGAGGGACGACAGGGACATCAAGAAGGATATATCAACCAGAAGATCATCAGCTATGAAGAAATGCCTGCTTATACTCATGCTTCTCCTATTCATAATACACATAAACCATATGAATGTAAGGAATGTGGGAAATACTTTAGTTGTGGTTCAAATCTTATTCAGCATCAGAGTATTCATACTGGAGAGAAACCCTATAAATGCAAAGAATGTGGGAAAGCCTTTCAACTTCACATACAACTTACTCGACATCAGAAATTTCATACTGGTGAGAAAACTTTTGAATGTAAGGAATGTGGAAAAGCCTTTAATCTTCCCACCCAGCTTAATCGCCATAAGAACATTCACACAGTTAAGAAACTGTTTGAATGTAAGGAATGTGGGAAGTCTTTTAATCGTAGCTCAAACCTTACTCAGCATCAAAGTATTCATGCTGGTGTAAAACCATATCAATGTAAGGAGTGTGGGAAAGCCTTTAATCGTGGTTCAAATCTTATTCAGCATCAAAAAATTCATTCCAATGAGAAACCCTTTGTATGTAGGGAATGTGAGATGGCCTTTCGATATCATTACCAACTCATTGAACATTGCCGAATTCATACTGGCGAGAAACCCTTTGAATGTAAAGAATGCAGAAAGGCCTTTACTCTTCTGACAAAGCTTGTTCGACATCAGAAGATTCATATGGGTGAGAAGCCCTTTGAATGCAGGGAATGCGGGAAGGCCTTTAGTCTCCTCAATCAGCTTAATCGCCATAAGAATATTCACACAGGTGAAAAACCATTTGAATGTAAAGAATGTGGGAAGTCCTTTAATCGTAGTTCAAACCTTATTCAACACCAGAGTATTCATGCTGATGTAAAACCATATGAATGTAAGGAGTGTGGGAAAGGCTTTAATCGTGGTGCAAATCTTATTCAGCATCAAAAAATTCATTCCAATGAGAAACCCTTTGTATGTAGGGAATGTGAGATGGCCTTTCGATATCATTACCAACTTATTCAACATTGCCAAATTCATACTGGTGGGAAACCCTTTGAATGTAAAGAATGTGGAAAGGCCTTTAGTCTTCTGACACAGCTTGCTCGACATAAGAACATTCATACTGGTGAGAAACCATTTGAATGTAAAGACTGTGGGAAGGCCTTCAATCGTGGCTCGAACCTTGTTCAACATCAGAGTATTCACACTGGTGAGAAGCCCTATGAATGTAAGGAGTGTGGGAAGGCTTTTAGACTTCACCTACAACTTTCTCAACATGAGAAAACTCATACAGGTGAGAAACCCTTTGAATGTAAGGAATGTGGGAAATTCTTTCGTCGTGGTTCAAATCTTAATCAACATCGAAGTATTCATACCGGAAAGAAACCCTTTGAATGTAAGGAATGTGGGAAAGCCTTTCGACTTCATATGCACCTTATTCGACATCAGAAATTTCATACTGGTGAGAAGCCCTTTGAATGTAAGGAATGTGGCAAGGCCTTCAGTCTTCACACCCAGCTTAATCACCATAAGAACATTCACACAGGTGAGAAGCCATTTAAATGTAAAGAATGTGGGAAGTCCTTTAATCGTGTCTCAAACCTTGTTCAACATCAGAGTATTCATGCTGGTGTAAAACCATATGAATGTAAGGAGTGTGGGAAAGGCTTTAGTCGTGTTTCAAACCTTATTCAGCATCAGAAAACTCATTCCAGTGCGAAACCCTTTGTATGTAAGGAGTGTAGGAAGACCTTTAGATATCATTACCAGCTTACTGAACATTACCGAATTCATACTGGTGAGAAACCCTTTGAATGTAAAGAATGCGGAAAGGCCTTTGGTCTTCTGACACAGCTTGCTCAACATCAGATCATTCATACTGGTGAGAAGCCATTTAAATGTAAGGAGTGTGGGAAGGCCTTTAATCGTGGCTCAAACCTTGTTCAACCTCAGAGTATTCATACTGGTGAGAAACCCTATGAATGTAAGGAGTGTGGGAAGGCTTTTAGACTTCACCTACAACTTTCTCTGCATCAAAAACTTGTACAGGTGAGAAACCCTTTGAATGTAAGAAATGTGGGACAGCCTTCAGACATCAGTAGCAACTTACTGAACATCAGAAAATTCATACTTGGGTGAAAACCTTTGAATGTAAGGAATGTGGGAAGGCCTTTCAATATCATTACCAATTTCATGGACATTATAGATTTCATATTCGTGAGAACCCTTATGAATGTCAAGGATGTGGGAAATGCTTTACCAGTGGTAGAAACCTTAGAGTACATCAGAGAATTCATACTGGTGAGAAACCATATCAATGTGAAGAATGTGGGAAAGCCTTTAGTCATAGTTCAAACCTGTTAAACATGTTAAAATTCATACTGATGAGAAACCCTATGAATGTAAGGAATGTGAAAAGGCCTTTAGCAGTAATTATGATCTTACTGTACATCTGAGAATCCGTACTGCTGAGAAACCCTGTGAGTGTAAAGAATGTGGAAAACTTTTGGATTTAGCTTAGTCTTTACTGCACATCAAAGAATTCATACTGGTATGAACCGTATGAATGTAAAGAATGTGGAAAGACCTTTACTTGTAGCTCGAGCCTTGTTCAACATGTTAAAATTCATACTGGTGAGCAACCCTGTGAATGTAAAGGATGTGGGAAGACCTTTAGACTTAGTTCAGTCCTTTCTGCACATCACAGAATTCATACTGGCATGAAACCCTATGAATGTAAAGAATGTGAGCAAACCCTTACTGTGAATGATCTGCTTACGCAACATCAGAAAATTCATTATAGTTAGAAGTTTTATGAATATAAGGAGTGTAGACAAGCCTTCACTGTGTATGAAAAATTTACTCAACACCAGAGAATTCATATTGATGAGAAATCCTGTGAACATAAAAGAATGTGTGAAGAACTTTCATCGTGGCCTGGGATTTGCTCAACATCAGAGTATTCATACTGCTGAGAACTCCTTTGAGTGTAAAGAATGTGGGATATTTTATAGCCACACTAAATGCCTTAGAGTTCAGAGAAGATAATTTTGGTGAGAAAGTTACTGATGTGAGGAATGTAGAGTAGCTGCCATGTTCACAGTTTACTGCCCGTGAAATATTTTACTGGATACAGGCGTACCTTGCTTAATTGTGCATTGCAGTTACTGCATTTTATACACACTGAAGGTTTGCAGCAACCTTGCAGTGAATAAGTCTATCAGCACCATTTTCCAAACAGCATATGCACATTTCATGTCTTTGTGTCACACTTTGCTAGTTTTCATAATATTTCAAACTTTTTCATTGTTAAATCTGTTATGGTGATCTGTGACCAGTGTTTTTTGATTACTAGTGTAATTGTTACTAGTGTAATTGTTTGGGGATACCACAAATCCTGCCCATAAAAGATGGTGAACCTAGTTGATAATTGTTGTGGGTTTTGAAAGAATAGTAAAATATATACACATATCCCCCCCACCTAGATTCAAAATTGTTAACAATTTGCCACATTTATTTTTTGTATATTTGTTGTACCATTGAGAATAAGTTTTAGACCATTGAGAATAAGTTTTAGATATCATGACACTTTACTCCTTGTTACATCAGCATGTGTGTTACCCAAACATAAAGACAATATCATATAACCATAGTACCATAATTACCCTTAAGGAAAATATTCATAATTCTGTAATATCATTCCATCTTCAGATTTCTTCCTTGGCCTGCAAACCATCTTTTACAGCTATTCATTTTCTCTTTTTTTTTTTTTTTTTTTGAGATGGAGTCTCGCTCTGTCGCCCAGACTGGAGTGCAGTGGTGCGATCTGGGCTCACTGCAAGCTCTGCCTCCTGGGTTCACGCCATTCTCCCGCCTCAGCCTCCTGAGTAGCTGGGACTAGAGGCACCCGCCACCATGCCCAGCTAATTTTTTGTATTTTTAGTAGAGACAGGGTTTCACTCTGTTAGCCAGGATGGTCTCGATCTCCTGACCTCGTGATCCACCCGCCTTGGCCTCCCAAAGTGCTGGGATTACAGGCATGAGCCAGCATGCCTGGCCTACAGCTATTCATTTTCTAAGGAGAGTCCATTGCAGATTCTGCATTGCATTTGGTTATCTCTCTTTAGTGTATTGTAGCATGGAAACCCCATGAAAGTATGCTCTCAAATTATGGTGGGTATCAGAATCCCCTGTGGAACTTAGTAAACCTACAGAAGTGTAGCCCTAGTTTATAAGCCTGGGCCTCTGTTTTTTATTATTTCTCCAGGTTTTGTGTCTGTGATACCAACCAGAGTTAGAGAGCCACTGGTCTAGAACATTTCTCATTTTAAAAAAATGACATTGAATTTTGAGTAGCCCAGAAATGTTGTTGGCTATGTGTTTAGATTTCTTTCTTTATAGTGTCATTTAGCCTTGTTCTTGGTTGTATTTTCTTTACAAGGGAAAGTAAGTCCAGAGGCTTTCTTAGGTCTAGATTAAACGTTTTGGGGAAGAATACTTTGTAGGTTATTTCTATGTCATATTGTACTGTCAGAAAACATTTAAGTACAGGTCCTTGCATTAGTGAAACTAAGGATGATCATTTGGGTAAGCTGGTAACCGCCGTAAGTCCATTGTAAAGATTTAGTTTGTAGTGGGTAAGTAATCTATGGAGAGACGTTGTCATCTCTGAAAAGTTATAGTCACGTGTACTTAAGCCCTGGATTGAATACAAAATGAAAATTGAAATAGACTATTGAGAAATGAATGCCATTAAAGCGTCAACATAATTCAACTTGTGTGATATGGCTGACACTGTACTCAGTACAAAACTGGCACCCTTTGGATTGTATAGGGAGCCAAGATTGTCCGGAACCTCTTTTTTGTTCAGCATTTATCACCAGCACCTATACCATGGCTGGTACATGAGCTGTTGATAAAAATTTGAAAAAATATTAACCCTTTAAATCAAGCTGTAAAACATGATACCATTAAGCCGGGAGCAGTGGCCTCATGCCTGTAATCCCAGCACTTTGGGAGGCCAAGGTGGGCAGATCACCTGAGGTCAGGAGTTTGAGACCAACTTGGCCAACATGGCAAAACTCCATCTCTCCTAAAAATAAAAAAATTAGCTGGACATGGTGGTGCATTCCTGTAATCCCAGCTACTTGGGAGGCTGAGGCAGGAGAATCACTCGAAATTGGAAGGTGGAGGTGGCAGTGAGCCAAGATCGTGCCACTGCACTCCAGCCTGGGCGACAAAGTGAGACTTCATCTCAAAAAAACCCCAAAACAAAACATGATACCGATGTGGCATCATGAATTAGATTAAATTTTTTTTAAGATTAAGAATAATCCTTTGTGATTTTATTCCATTGTGTTGAAAAATCTATAAAGTGATAATTTATATTGATAGCTTTCTTCTTTTTATGAATATACCCTGGTCAGATGATTATTCTTTCAATAGACTACTTAATTCTATCTTTTACCATTTAATTGCATCTATAATCATAAGTAAAGTTATAATTTTCCAAGTATTTTTCAGGTATTGATATTGCAATGATGTTATACAACTTATAAAACAAGATTATATAAAACTTGGCTTTCAAATCTTATGTTCCTATTTTTTATTTCCAGTTTCATCTTTTTTCTATCCATTCTCTTGAACTTTCTTCTTTGAAATCAGCAGAGTCCCTGGGTATTAACCTAGCACAACTCCTTTCTGGGTCATTGCACATCCCGGTAGTATCATTAAGAGTTGTCAGAAAGATCCCTGGCAGCCTTTCGGTGAAACTCTATCATCATGCAATCATGGCAGTACTATGTTGGAAGTCAGAGTCCCTTTGCAAACATAATAAAACACTTTAATATATTTGTTAAAGTTACAAACCAAGTATGTACAAATTTAAAAATCACGGCCAGGCACGGTGGCTCACGCCTGTAATCCCCAACTTAAAATGGTTTGACTTATAATTTTCAGCTTTATAATAGTACAAAAGTGATATGCTGCTATAGTTTGGATATTTATCCCCTCCAAATCTCATATTGAAGTTTGATCCCAATGTTGGAGGTGGGGCCTAATGGGAGGTGTGTGGGTCATGGGAGAAGATCCCTCATGAATAAATTAATGTCCTCTCTGGATTGGGGGGTGAATTATCACTCTGTTAGTTCCTATGAGAGCTGGTTGTACAAAAGAGCCTGGCACCTCCTTCCTCACCCTCTTGCTTCCTCTCTTGCCATGTGATGTCTGCATACACTGCCCCCTTTCATCTGCCATGAGTGGAAGCAGCCTGAGGCCCTTACCAGAAGCAGATGTTGCACCATGATTCTTGTAAATCCTACAGAACACTGAGCCAAATAAACCTCTTTCTTTATTAATAACCCAACCTCAGACATTCCTTTATAGCAACACAAAACTAAGACATACTCAGTCAGAGTATGCTCCTTGACTTAAAATGGGGCTATATCTAGATAAACCCATTGTTAAATTGAAAATATTGTAGACCATAAATGCACATATGGTGTATGATGTTTTCAATTTATGATGGGTTTATTTGGACATAACTCCCCGTAAGTTGAGAAGCACCTGTAGTAATTATTATTATTTATGCTCAAATTGACATAATGTGGCCAGTAGGAATCCATTTACATTTTTTTTTTACTACTTATTTTTTTCTTTTGATGTTTTAAAGGAATATTGTTTTCAGGCCGTAAGAGGATGTTTAAGACTGACCCTGTTTGTTGGTTCATGTCCCCCATGCCTCTTGTCCTGAGTCATGGAATCAACTCATGATTTAATACCCTCTTATCTTAGGGAGTCCTGGTTCCTTTTAGAGGAAAAAAGAATTAGAGACCAAAAAATCTGGCTGCTGTGAGTGCACATGGCAGTTACAGGTATGGAAAAAAAGATGCTGCTTTTGTTAGAATTCTTTTAATAGTTTCAGAGTTGAAAATGTCATCCTAAGGTCAGAAGTTCCCTCTGAATTTTCTCAACTTACATTTCTATGATCTGCTCTTGTTTGCATTTGGTATTTTATTGAATTATGTTTTATGTATGGTGATAGCTGAGAAGTTTATCTCCTTTTAAGGCCTGGCTGAAATGATACATTAATCTGCCTCCCATTTTTGGAGATATTGCTCTGATTTAAATTTGTCATGGTGTTTCTGAGCAGCGTTGTAAAGAAACTTGTTTTAGAATATTCAGTCATGGATGTTATCTTGAATGTTCATAGACTCCCCAGAAAAGAAGAAAAAGTAGACACAAGATTTCTGTCATCCTTTTACAGGGTATTGTGATCATCCAGCTTGGGGTATGAGGGATAACGGACCTGTGTGTCTTAATTTCCAGAATACCATTCCATTTCAATGAGTCTTCTGCACAAGTTGTGGTCTCAGGGATTCACTGTCTTCATTTGTAATTGATCAAAATGAAACCATCTCCAGGATTCCTCAGTGGGTCAGGATCTGTTATTTATTAGGCCCGCATATCCATTCTACCCTGCTTTCATGATTATAGAACCAGTAATTTTTATTGATAGTTGGCTGTGACTATCTAGAATAAGGACTGCAGTTATTTCTCCAAGGTGTTGTCATGTGACATAACTTATGGCAAGTAGGATGTAAGTGAATATTTTGGCAATTCTGGAAACCTCTTAAAACAAACTAGCTTAATATATTAATATTTGAGAAATCTGGGTGAAGGGTAACCAGAATTATTTACTATTCTTCCAAGTTCTGTATAAGTCTGAGTGCTCATTCCATTCTGATGCCAGAATGGTAAAATTCATGATTGGTTTAGAGCAAGGCCACAGTATCAGGCTTACATCCATATTATATGACAGAGAAATTAACTTTTATTATATTTTATCCACTTTAATTTGGGGCAGTTTTACTATTTTACTCACAACCAAATTTAATCTTAAACGCTACAACTAGATTGTCACATGTAAAAAGTAATAACCATCATTATATCTTTTATGTTCTGTAATTCCAAAGCACGGATCTGTAGAGAACAGAGTGTCTATCCCATGCATGTTGTCATGTACTTATCCCACACCCTATTGAAATCACAGTACCCATAAGGGAGACATTTTTTTTCTTCAAGAATATGTATTTCTGCCACATCTATGATTCTCCAGAATGAGATGACAGAAAATGCTAAACTATTGTTAAATGACTATATGTAGTTCCACTTCTGGATGGTAGATGGGGGGGCTCTGCAAACTCATTTTCTAATAAAACTGGCAAAAAAAAATGTATAAAAACCTTGCCATTTGAGGTCTGAAAGTGT